TCTTTAGGCCCAAATTTCAATCTTTAAAATCTCAATGTAGTATAAGAGAGAGAAAAAAGACTGGAAATCAGATCATCTGTATTCCAGTTCTGACTTACTCTGGCCTTGGGAAAGTTACTACCATGTATATTAAACTATGTGACCTTTGAGTGGTGGGTTCCCAGCTGTGTTTCAAGTAATCTTTAGACTTGCTGAGATCATCATTTCCCACCATGTGATAAAAATCTAAGCTGTCTAAGGAATATTTGTTTTAGTTGTTTTCTACTGCTTTGAAAAAAGTTTGAAAAACACTTGTTTTACAAATGAGGGACCAGTGTTCCAATGAGGTATAGTGATTTATTGAAGCTCACATAGCTGGTAGCTGCTTAGTGCAGAAACAAGACTAGAATATGTATCCACATTCTCAGTCCCTATAGTTTTTTTTCTTTTCTATTGCACTATTTTGTTCTGCTTCACCTTAGGATGAAATCCATTTTACTTCAATCTAAAGTTAAATTGCAACCATTTCAGAGAAGCGTAATCATCATTACATATAAAGAGCCCATTTGATCATTGCTATTTTAATTCTTTCCAAATTAAATTTTCTGTTTGGTTTTGCTGGCATATAGAAACACTTTTTACTATAATAAACTTGTGTTGATAAATCATACTAAATTCATTTATTAATTCTAATGTTTGTAGATTCTTTTGAATTTTCTACATACACAATCACATTGTCTCCAAAAACATTTCTTAAATAGTTACCAATAACTATTCTATAATCAAAAACTAAGAATCTATACATTCCTAAGGGGGGCAGCAATTTTAAGCAATTAATCTAAAGGATTCTTTAAAATGGAAAGAGAGATTTCTATGCAGTAGCAATAGCTACTACAATAGCCCTTGAATTGAAAACTCACTGAAAATTCAGGACTCTGTGTAACATCCAACACCCAGAGTTTCAGGGTTACTACTGATTGGTGTAATCATTTGCAAAGTTCAAGTTCCAGAGAACATTTATTTTGACAACCCTCTAGGTGTTGCTAGGCTTCTGGGATATGACAGCATTGCCTTGTGTTAGCTAGCAATAAGAAAAGAAGCTTTGTTTGGATTAACATATATACCCTCTTCATTCTGCATACCTATTTTTTCCCCAATAATTTGCAGCTTAGGTCCGAGGACACCACAAACTCTGCTTAAAGGTGAGTAATATGATGATTTCATTTTCAATCTTACTAGCTCTTATTTCTCTGACTTTATATGGAGTCAGTGAACGTTCTCTTTAGCAGGTTTCCAGCATGTCAGGAAATGAAAAAGAGCTTCCAGAAGAATGATCCAAACTTCTTTCCCAGTCCCAGAAAAGTAGGAACAGCTGAAATGTACTTGAGGCTATTGCTCACACAAAAGGAGCAGGTGTTTTGAGAAGGGTAAGACTGTATAAATCTAAAATACTTTTTGGTTTGATATGTGTTATGTATTCTTTCATTTTAGGGCCTGGAGGCTCTCAAGGCATGGCCAGACGCTCTGTCTTGTACTTCATCCTGCTGAATGCTCTGATCAACAAGGGCCAAGCCTGCTTCTGTGATCACTATGCATGGACTCAGTGGACCAGCTGCTCAAAAACTTGCAATTCTGGAACCCAGAGCAGACACAGGTGGGTGTGAGCTTTGTGGCTTTTCTTTGTGTCATTCTAAGCAACTTCTTCTTCATGGTTACAGACAAATAGTAGTAGATAAGTACTACCAGGAAAACTTTTGTGAACAGATTTGCAGCAAGCAGGAGACTAGAGAATGTAACTGGCAAAGATGCCCCATCAACTGCCTCCTGGGAGATTTTGGACCATGGTCAGACTGTGACCCTTGTATTGAAAAACAGGTAGGCAACCATGGGCATTTCCAGGAAATATGCAGAGTTATATCTTTCTCTTCTTTCCTTTCAGTCTAAAGTTAGATCTGTCTTGCGTCCCAGTCAGTTTGGGGGACAGCCATGCACTGCGCCTCTGGTAGCCTTTCAACCATGCATTCCATCTAAGCTCTGCAAAATTGAAGAGGCTGACTGCAAGAATAAATTTCGCTGTGACAGTGGTAATGTATTTTTGTGAAATGTTCAGTCCCCATTGCATTGATTTTGTTTGCTTTTCTTGACTAGGCCGCTGCATTGCCAGAAAGTTAGAATGCAATGGAGAAAATGACTGTGGAGACAATTCAGATGAAAGGGACTGTGGGAGGACAAAGGCAGTATGCACACGGAAGTATAATCCCATCCCTAGTGTACAGTTGATGGGCAATGGGTATGTAACATCTTTTTATCATCTTGGGGAGATGTTGAATTCCTGAAAATTACTTTGTTTCTAGGTTTCATTTTCTGGCAGGAGAGCCCAGAGGAGAAGTCCTTGATAACTCTTTCACTGGAGGAATATGTAAAACTGTCAAAAGCAGTAGGACAAGTAATCCATACCGTGTTCCGGCCAATCTGGAAAATGTCGGCTTTGAGGTATGACAGCCTAGCATGGTGGCAACTCCAACTTATATTTTATTTTACATGGATTTTTCTCCAGGTACAAACTGCAGAAGATGACTTGAAAACAGATTTCTACAAGGATTTAACTTCTCTTGGACACAATGAAAATCAACAAGGCTCATTCTCAAGTCAGGGGGGGAGCTCTTTCAGTGTACCAATTTTTTATTCCTCAAAGAGAAGTGAAAATATCAACCATAATTCTGCCTTCAAACAAGCCATTCAAGCCTCTCACAAAAAGGTATCAAAAATGGTTTCCAACCTTTTATTCTTTAATCATCTTTTTACTTCTTTCTTCCATTTAGGATTCTAGTTTTATTAGGATCCATAAAGTGATGAAAGTCTTAAACTTCACAACGAAAGCTAAAGATCTGCACCTTTCTGATGTCTTTTTGAAAGCACTTAACCATCTGCCTCTAGAATACAACTCTGCTTTGTACAGCCGAATATTCGATGACTTTGGGACTCATTACTTCACCTCTGGCTCCCTGGGAGGCGTGTATGACCTTCTCTATCAGTTTAGCAGTGAGGAACTAAAGAACTCAGGTAACTTTCTTCAGTCCTCACTCTTTTTAACTTCAGTGGTTTCTGTTTGTACTTCATCTCCTAGGTTTAACCGAGGAAGAAGCCAAACACTGTGTCAGGATTGAAACAAAGAAACGCGTTTTATTTGCTAAGAAAACAAAAGTGGAACATAGGTGCACCACCAACAAGCTGTCAGAGAAACATGAAGGTAACAGTACTCTCTCTTAGCAGCTTATCCAGTAAATGGGCATTTTTATTGAAACACCTTGCAGGTTCATTTATACAGGGAGCAGAGAAATCCATATCCCTGATTCGAGGTGGAAGGAGTGAATATGGAGCAGCTTTGGCATGGGAGAAAGGGAGCTCTGGTCTGGAGGAGAAGACATTTTCTGAGTGGTTAGAATCAGTGAAGGAAAATCCTGCTGTGATTGACTTTGAGGTAAGAGTAAAAATTATTCCAGGTAAGAGATCGACTGGACCTCCTCTCTCCCATTTTCTCCTAGCTTGCCCCCATCGTGGACTTGGTAAGAAACATCCCCTGTGCAGTGACAAAACGGAACAACCTCAGGAAAGCTTTGCAAGAGTATGCAGCCAAGTTCGATCCTTGCCAGTGTGCTCCATGCCCTAATAATGGCCGACCCACCCTCTCAGGGACTGAATGTCTGTGTGTGTGTCAGAGTGGCACCTATGGTGAGAACTGTGAGAAACAGTCTCCAGATTATAAATCCAGTAAGTATCAGGAATCTATTGTGAGGTAGATATAATGATTGCCATTTGTTGCCATTTTATTTAGGCTTATGGGAACAAAGTCTAAAAGGAAATCAGGCAATGTGTCAGGCCCCTTGCACAGGTAATTTCTTTTAATCCTTAGAAGAACCCTATGATCCATGGGAGTGAGTCTTCCTTTGTTCCAGATGCAGTAGACGGACAGTGGGGTTGTTGGTCTTCCTGGAGTACCTGTGATGCTACTTATAAGAGATCGAGAACCCGAGAATGCAATAATCCTGCCCCCCAACGAGGAGGGAAACGCTGTGAGGGGGAGAAGCGACAAGAGGAAGACTGCACATTTTCAATCATGGAAAACAAGTAAGGCCGGGTAAGGGAAAAGAATGGGTCATCATATACACACATATTTATGTTTCCCTTTTAGTGGACAACCATGTATCAATGATGACGAAGAAATGAAAGAGGTCGATCTTCCTGAGATAGAAGCAGATTCCGGGTGTCCTCAGCCAGTTCCTCCAGAAAATGGATTTATCCGGGTCAGCATCCTAAACCTCACTTTTGGTTTGTAATTAATAATTTCTGGTTTCTGCTTTAATTAAGAATGAAAAGCAACTATACTTGGTTGGAGAAGATGTTGAAATTTCATGCCTTACTGGCTTTGAAACTGTTGGATACCAGTACTTCAGATGCTTACCAGACGGGACCTGGAGACAAGGGGATGTGGAATGCCAACGTGAGAACTGGGCAAACAATTTTGCTTGACTACTAAACACATATGAAATGTTGCTCTCTTGCAGGGACGGAGTGCATCAAGCCAGTTGTGCAGGAAGTCCTGACAATTACACCATTTCAGAGATTGTATAGAATTGGTGAATCCATTGAGCTAACTTGCCCCAAAGGCTTTGTTGTTGCTGGGCCATCAAGGTACACATGCCAGGGGAATTCCTGGACACCACCCATTTCAAACTCTCTCACCTGTGAAAAAGGTGAGTAGCAGCTCAGTGTTCTGGGGTCTGATCTGTTCTTTTCTCCTTTTTTCTTTTGTTTCAGATACTCTAACAAAATTAAAAGGCCATTGTCAGCTGGGACAGAAACAATCAGGATCTGAATGCATTTGTATGTCTCCAGAAGAAGACTGTAGGTAAGAGATACCCTACAGACTGTGTCTGGAAAGTGCCCCCTGTTTTTTTCTGATCTTCATATAGAAATGCTTGCTTTCCTCTCTTGGGCAGCCATCATTCAGAAGATCTCTGTGTGTTTGACACAGACTCCAACGATTACTTTACTTCACCCGCTTGTAAGTTTTTGGCTGAGAAATGTTTAAATAATCAGCAACTCCATTTTCTACATATTGGTTCCTGCCAAGACGGCCGCCAGTTAGAATGGGGTCTTGAAAGGACAAGACTTTCATCCAACAGCACAAAGAAAGAATCCTGTGGCTATGACACCTGCTATGACTGGGAAAAATGTTCAGGTAAGTTCCAATGGTGACCATACTAAATGCTCAAGTCACACTGTCTCTCTCTCTCTCATTACAGCCTCCACTTCCAAATGTGTCTGCCTATTGCCCCCACAGTGCTTCAAGGGTGGAAACCAACTCTACTGTGTCAAAATGGGATCATCAACAAGTGAGAAAACATTGAACATCTGTGAAGTGGGAACTATAAGATGTGCAAACAGGAAGATGGAAATACTGCATCCTGGAAAGTGTTTGGCCTAGCACAATTACTGCTAGGCCCAGCACAATGAACAGATTTACCATCCCGAAGAACCAACTCCTACAAATGAGAATTCTTGCACAAACAGCAGACTGGCATGCTCAAAGTTACTGACAAAAATTATTTTCTGTTAGTTTGAGATCATTATTCTCCCCTGACTCTCCTGTTTGGGCATGTCTTATTCAGTTCCAGCTCATGACGCCCTGTAGCATACCCCTAGGTACCAACTTCCACAGCAGTCTCGTAAATTCTCCTGTTCACATTGTACAAAAATAATGTGACTTCTGAGGCCCTTATGTAGCCTGTGACATTAAGCATTCTCGCAATTAGAAATAAGAATAAAACCCATAATTTTCTTCAATGAGTTAATAAACAGAAATCTCCAGAACCTCTGAAACACATTCTTGAAGCCCAGCTTTCATATCTTCATTCAACAAATAATTTCTGAGTGTGTATACAGGATGTCAAGTACTGACCAAAGTCCTGAGAACTCGGCAGATAATAAAACAGACAAAAGCCTTTGCCTTCATGAAGCATACATTCATTCAGGGGTAGACACACAAAAAATGAAATAAACAGGTAAAATATGTAGCATGTTTGATGGTGATAATTGTTTTGGAGAAAATACAACACGGAAGGGTGAGTCCCATCCTTAATTATCATCTTATGCAAGGAAATATTCCATAACAATAAACATCGCTGTAAGGATGATTGAGCTCCAGTGGAAATTATCTTGTTTAAAG